TGGCCTCCCAAAGTGCTGGGATTACAGGTGTGAGCCACTGCGCCCGGCCTTTTTTTGTTTTTGTTTTTGTTTTCTTTGAGACGGAGTTTCGCTCTTGTTGCCCATACTGGAGTACAGTGGCATGATCTCAGCTCACTGCAACCTCCGCATCCCGGGTTCAAGCGAGTCTCCTGCCTCAGCCTCCCAAGTAGCTGCGATTACAAGCATGTGCCACCACGCCTGGCTAATTTTGTATTTCTGGTAGAGATGGGGTTTCACCATGTTGATCAGGCTGGTCTCAAACTCCTGACCTCAGATGGTCTGCCCGCCTTGGCCTCCCAAAGTGCCGAGATTACAGGCGTGAGCCACTGTGCCTGGCCTGTATTTTTTTGTAGAGACGAGGTCTTGTCTCCCTATGTTGCCCAGGCTGGCCTCAAATTCCTGGGCTCAAGGGATCCACCCATCTTGGCCTCCGAAGTGCTGGGATTACAGGCATGAGCTACCGTGCCTGGCTCCCAGATTGTAAACTGTGTCTAGAAAATGAGTGCAAAGAGAGAAACAAACATAAATAATTAGAGGCTAAATTGGGTGGCAAGGAGTTCAGGGGACGGGGAAACCAAGAGAGGAAAGAATAGTTGGGGAGTTGGCTTCCTGAAAATGATTCTCCAGCAAAAGATCTGGTCTGGAAGAATGGGGTTTAGAAAAAGTGAAGGGCAGACAGATTTTAGTAGAAAGCAGGGAGAGGAATTCCAGTGTAAAGAACAGTTGGTCAAAGGCAAGGAAGCAGACAATAACTTGCTGCTTGTCAGTATGGAAAGGAGACCTGACCAGAGTGGAGTGAAGAGATGTTATGTTGCATTTGGGGAAGGCATTCATATTTGAAGGGGAGGAAAATGGGCAGCCATGGAGGAGTTTTCAGAGTGGTTTAAGGAAGATTAATTTGACAGCATAACTGCACCTGAATGGGAGAAATAGAAGGCAGAGGCCGCCCAGGGAGCTGTTCAGTAACTCATACCAGTGTAAACAGGAAACAGAGAAGAGTTATTGTGGAGTCAAAATAAAATAGACCTTCCTGACTTAATCTGGATATGTGGGATGAAAGAGAAGGAAAGAACAGATGTTTTGAACGCCACATCATGGAAGAAGGGTATTATAATGGCTAGACATGTTAGTTGAGATGGGGACTAGTTTGTGGAGAGGGGAAGATGAATTCAATTTTGTATGGACTGACTGGAGGTGGTACTGATATTAATACCTCCAGGCGGTATTTTCCATAGGGAATTGAAGACCCAGAACTGGATTTCAGAAAATGCTTTAAGTCATGAGCATATAGAATATAGAGAACACCAGTCATTGCTGGGGATTTACTGTGTGGTAGCCTCTGGGCTAAGCGCTTTACATGCAGTTCTCATTTTATTCTCATAACTCTGAGGTGGGTCCCAGTTAGCCTCATTTTACAGAGGAGGAAACAGAAACTCAGAAAGGCTAGGTACCTTGACTAGGATCGCCCAAGTAGTGTAAAACTGGGAGTAGTTCCAAGCCTGTGCACTTCCTGCTGTATTTCCCTCTGCTGTTCCAAGGACTGCTATATTAAATGGTAGATTGAATGTACCTTAGATACCACTTTTTTGTCTCTTAATTTCAGAGGTTGTGTGTGCTGTTTGCTGTTTGTTGTTTTGTTTTGTTTTTTGGGATGGAGTTTTGCACTGTTGCCTAGGCTGGAGTGCAGCGGCGCAGTCTTGGCTCACTGCAACCCCTACCTCCCGGATTCAAGGGATTCTCATGCCTCAGCCTCCCAAGTAGCTGGGATTATAGGCGCCAACCACAACACCTGGCTAATTTTTGTTTTTGTTTTTGTTTTTTTTTTTTGGTAGAGAGGGGGTTTCACCATGTTGGCCAGGCTGGTCTCAAATTCCTGACCTCAGGTGATCCGCCCGCCTAGGCCTCCCAAAATGCTGGCATTACAGGTGTGAGCCACCACGCCTGTTTGTTCTCTCTTTAAAGTCTATGTGTAGGTTGGTTTTAAATCAGTGCACCTCAAACTATAGAGGCCAGGGTACGACAGTTTGGAGCAGAGTCTGAAAGTGGTGGTTATAAACTTCAGACTCTAAGTAAGGACCAATGGCTACTGTGCGTATCCTCCAGGGCCCTTCCATATTTTCTTCTAAGAACTAAGTCTGAACAAGTCTGTCATGACAGCAAGTTTACTACTTGTTACTGTAATTGTGTTCTTTCCCCATAATTCACCAATTCCTGAAAATACACTTTTAAATAAGTAATGGATATTTATATGTTTAGTCAGTCTTTGGAGATTCATGGCCTTCGAAAGGGTTAATATAATTGATGCTTGTGTTATTAATATTGAGTGCCAACAAGGCTCTGGAGAGCAGTAAGAGAGGAAAGGGTGAAGAAAATGGCCTCAATAAAGTTGACTCTGGAGCACAAATGATTAGTGTGCACATTAAGATCAAATTACGAAGGCAGAGATTCCTACCATCAGAGCAAGAGCTGGAATTTTTAAAATAATAAACTTCATTTTAAAAACTCAGCATATTTAAGAGAGTTTTATTCCTTGCTTGCTAAGCCTCAAAGTTTTTCCAAATCTATTTTGCATGTGGTTTTGTATTTTCATGACAATTCTGAAACCACAGGTGTTGGAAGACAATTCTAAAGATACCAAGTTTTAAGTATATTTTGACATATTTTGAAACTAGCCATAGTTTTAATCAAGAAAAACATTTTTCAGTGTACACTGCTGATAGAAGCAGATTTCAGTTATGAAAGTTTGGAAATAATACTTTAATAAGGCACTTCATTTTAAAACTGAAAGCAATTCTAGTTTGCTGCTAGTTTAAAAAGTTTATAGTTTAATGTGATCTGAGAAAGTAAACCAAGACCAAGTGGAAACACTTATTTATCTTGAGGTTGCAACAAGCAAATTGAGCTGGGAGACTTCTGGGTGAGGAAGGATCTGCTACTTAAATCAGGCTCTAAGATATGATAGATGGTGCTCTACATGCCATCACTTTGAAAGATTTAAATGTTTCTTATGTAAGAATATCTTAATCAGGATTTCTCCCAAGTATGTGCTTCCAAAGCACCAGGGCTACAAGGTGTTCTGCCAAAAAAAGGGTTCTGAGGTCAGAAAAGTTTGAGAGGTTCTTCTTGCTCACTTCATACCACCCCCTCACTGGCCTCCCAACCCCATTTGAAAAGTAATCATGCATATTAACATATTTAGGGTCATTGCCCTGCCTCCCAGGAAACCAGTTTAACTTTGCTTAACTGGCCTTTATTGGACTTATCTGTCCTTTAAAATTTTTTTCACTATATCTTGAACTGCTCTCCTACACAGCACACTTTGAGTAACACTGCTTGAAATACTGCTTCTCAATTTCATTCTCCCAAATGACAACAAAAGTGATTATGGTGAAACCAGAAGCAACAATAAGGTTGTTGGATCAGGTGACTCTTAACTAAGAATCACTCAGCTCTGAAACTGACTTTAAGTGCATCACAAACTTCATGTTCTTCTTTAAGATATTGGCAAAAGTAGATAAATTTCAAGTCACTCAAGTATATTATAACTTAAAACCCTTTCACGTGAATCATTGTTTCTCAGATTAGTGATTTGAGATCTCCAAGGGATATTAGGTAGGGTAAATGATTGACAAAAGAATCCTTCAAGTTTGAAACTTGATAATATGAACTGCTATGGGGTCAGCTGGGCCAACAGCAAGAAGGGGAGCTATGATCTGCACTGGAGGATTTTCTCCTTTCTTCAAGTCTGCTGCAGCAGAGGGGCAGTTACAGTTATCACTTAAACTCCAAATGACCATTCGGAGATGGAATGCTATCTTTGGTTGGAGAAAGAATTGAGGATAGGGATGATGGGCCAAGCAAATAATAGATCCTCAATAAATGTTTATTGAATACATATGGAACAGGGATGGAGTATTCAGAGACTAAACATTTAGTTTGTGGTGCTGATACTTGTCAAGATTATGGTTAAAACAAATACAACTTGCCAATGGAGAGAAATGGGAATGAACCTGAAAATTAAAACTAGCTGCCGTTCAAACTGTTTAATTCTGGTGGGCTTTTGAATTCTACCTTGCTAGCATGTGTTCCTAGGTTATAATGAAGTCTTGGTGTATACATTAATATTAACCAATCAGGAAAAAAGGCACATCATAAGCTAGAACCCTCTGGGCCTCATCAAAACCTCAGTATGACAGGTAATCAGCACTGGACGATAGATTTATTATATAAGAATGAGGGCCTTCTTTCCCTTCTGCCACACCGCCTTCCCCCATTTCCCTGCAACACACCTCTTGTTTCTGGCCCACAGAGCATAATGAAAGCTCTTCTGGCCCATTTTCTCAGTGCCTGCCTGGGAGTAGACTGGGTAAAGCTCCAGTCTTAAGTATTTTGTTCAGAGTGTGACCTGGAAGATGACAAGCAGCACTGCTTCTGCCCATTGCAGCAATGAGGAAACTCAGGACAAAGGGAAGATGCTGAAAAGTAAAATAAAAGAACCGAGAATATCGGTAGAATAAAAAGAGAATCCCAAGCTGGCTGCATGCTTTGGTTCTGTTCAATGTTCATGGGCTGGTGTGCTGTCAGGCTAAGTACTGGGCTCAACAAAGAATGAGACTTTTCCTTCTGTAAGTGTGCAGTCTGTTAAGGGAGATGCTACGGAGGGGTGTAGCTTTGTCAGTGTGCCAGAGCCCAGCTGAATCTGTGTTTCTCTCTCTCTCTTTTTTTTTTTTTTTTTTTTTTGAGAGGGAGTCTCACTTTGTCGCTCAGGCTGGAGTGCAATGGCACGATCTCGGCTCACTGCAGCCTCTGCCTCCCAGGTTCAAGTGATTCTCCTATCTCAGCCTCCCAAGTAGCTGAGACTACAGGCGCCCGCCACCATGCCCAGCTAATTTTATTTTTTTATTTTTAGTTGAGACGGGGTTTCACCATGTTGATCGGGTGGTCTCGAACTCCTGACCTCAGGTGATCCGCCTGCGTTGGCTTCCCAAAGTGCTGGGATTACAGGTGTGAGCCACCACGCCTGGCCCTGTGTTTCTTATATAGCTAAATATTAGTATAGTTTACAAGGTGTAAAACACTGATAATTCCTTGCTAGATTTTAAACTAATTTTCAAAACTAAAAACTAGAAATACAAAAGTGCCCTAAAGGAACATAGATGTTATTTTTGAAGTTTGGTTTGTGTTTGTGCTTCACTGGTAAGGATGAAGTTCAGTAAACTTTAGGATAAAGTTATTGTGTCTGTAGGCATGACAGCATTTTATTATACAGAGTGAAAAAAATACTGTCCTTGAGTAAGAAAATAACAAAGCTTCAGATGCCTGTATGCAAGTCACAATGGCTTTTGAGGCAGTCCCATAGAAAAGATTGTACCTATAATATGGGTAATATTTTAATTTTCATGTTGAAATGACCAGCTTTTAAGCTAATAAATGAGTTTTCTTCTTTGATAGAGCAGATTCTAGAAATTTTAAAGTAGAACACATCGAAAGTATTCTTCTGTCGTTGTTGACTAACCTATGGTGGCTCTTTTGTTGCTCTTATGTGTTTATGACTTAGTCATGTATCTCTGCCCTGTTACCCTGCCAGGAAATCCATGTGCTCTTGCCATAGTCCCAAAGTCTCATACCTAACTGGGCACAGTGACCTGTTTAGTGTTCCATGGCCATGGACTAACTACAGGGTCCAGAATGGATTCAGGGACACCCAAGTATTCAATTTGTTTCCTACCACTACATCAGACCACCTTTCCATTTATCTTCCAGCTTTCTCCCATTCAGACATACATTTTCTGTTTATGCTCTTTAAGTTTTTAAATCTCATTTGGTTCCAAAAATGTTTTAGGTAATTTTTAATAAAATGTAAATATATTTAAGACTTTTGAAATGAAAAGCCAAAAGCTGAAAGGAGGTGGAGGTGGGATAAAAGGAAAAAGAAGCACAAATGTACCGAGTGCCTGAGCTTCTTCACCTACCAGTGTTTCTAGTCCTATTTTAGAATGATACTGATTCAAAGGAAATTGTCACATGGAATCCTTTTACAGAATTACACAACTGTCAGGGGCTTAAGAGGTCTACCAAGGTAGCCATGAATTTTATGTCACATACTCTACGTGGATTTTGTTCAGTCTTTGTTTAAACACTTCCAGCAACAGATAACTTACTGCTTCCTGAGGCATTTGTTCTACATTCAGGCAGTTATTAGAAATTTCATTTTGCACTACCGAGCTCTGTGTCCATGTAACTTCATTGTTCTGATTCTGCACCCATTAGCCAAACAGAATAAAAAACCGAAATTGGCCTTTAGTGTGTGCCAAGGTATGTGTGTGTGTTTTAAAGTTAAACACCTTTAGTTTTTACAACCATGTCTGAATGTCAGACTTTCAGAAACTTTACTGTTCTGGGCCACTTCTTTACTTTACTTTTATGCTTTCATGATTAAATCTATGTAATTTTTATTTTTATCAGTTACACATGTGTGTATTTTTTTTTTTTTTTTGAGATGGAATTTCACTCTTGTTGCCCAGACTGGAGTGCAATGGCGCGATCTTGGCTCACTCAACGTCCACCTCCCGGGTTCAAGTGATTCTCCTGCCTCAGCCTCCCTAGTAGCTGGGATTACAGGCACCCGCCACCATGCCCAGCTAATTTTTTGTATTTTTAGTAGAGACAGGGTTTCACTATGTTGGCCAGGCTGGTCTTGAACTCCTGACCTCAGGTGATCCACCCGTCTCAGCCTCCCAAAGTGCTGGGATTACAGATGTGAGCCACTGCGCCCAGCTCATATGTTTGTATTTTAAAGAGTTAAGCATTTCTAGGGCTTGTTATTTTAAAAAGCTCCCCACCCTCCCCATTTTCTGCTGCCCTGAGACCACCACTTTTAAATCTTTAATTCTTTTGCTTTTCCCCCTATATATCTTTAATATGCTTATACTGCTACCTCCTCGCTTTTCAATTTTTGACATTAATTTTGGACTCCACTGTAGAAGATAAAGATTGAGCTGTCTTCCAACACCATCCTTTGCCCTACCCTGTGCACCTACTTCGGGTTGCCCTTATCCTTCTGCTGCAGATATATCATCATAACTTTGTTTGGATCAATGTTCAGTCTTTTTTGTTTGTTTGTTTGAGATGGAGTCTACTCTGTCACCCAGGCTGGAGTGCAGTGGTGTGATCATAGCTCACTGCAGCCTCAACCTCCCAGGCTCAAGTGATCCTCCCACCTCAGCCTCCTGAATAGCGGGGACCACAGATTTGCACCACCACGCCTAGCTGATTTTTAAAAATTATTTTGTAGAGATGAGTTCTCATTATGTTTCCCAGGAGGGTCTCAAACTCTGGGGCTCAAGTGATCCTCCTGCTTTGGCCTCCTGAAGTGCAGGGATTACAGGCGTGAGCCCTCGCACCCTGCCTAATGTTTAGTCTTCATCTTATGACTAAGTGGTTGCTCTTAACAGCCGAGTCATGTAGTATTTCATCATTTGTCACTCTTGGAGATCGTGGTTGTCTTGTTCTACTGTCTACCCAGCTTTCTATTAATATGCACTTATAACTAATTGGCTTATAAACTCTCACCTAGTTGTGTGACTCTCCTTTGAGTAAGCTCAGATACCTTAGATATTCTTTCAGTTTCAATTTCCTGAATAGATCTCTCCCATACCTCCAAACTGGGCTGGATACTCTTCAGGCCTGCTTTTTTACAAAGCTGTCAATTTAAGATCTCCCTTCACATCATACCTGGAATTTTTTTTTTTTTTTTGAGATGGAGTTTTACTCTTGTTGCCCAGGCTAGAGTGCAAAGGTGCGATCTCGGCTCACCACAACCTCTACCTCCTGGGTTCAAGTGATTCTCCTGCCTCAGCCTCCCGAGTAGCTGGGATTACAGGCATGCGCCACCACGCCTGGCTAATTTTGTATTTTTAGTAGAGACGGGGTTTCTCCATGTTGGTCAGGCTGGTCTCGAACTCCTGACCTCAGACAATCTGCCCACCTTGGCCTTCCAAAGTGCTGGGATTACAGGTGTGAGCCACCGTGCCAGGCCCATTCTTTCTTGTATTGGATTCCCAATTATCTGGATCCCATGTGCTTTTTTAGTTTATTTTTTAATTTACATACGGTACAATTCACTTTTTGTTCTACAGTTGTATGAACTTTGACAGACGCATGGCCTTATGGAGCCACCACCACCAGTAGCAAGATACAGAACAGTTCTCACTTCCAAAAATTCCCTTGAGCTGCCCCTTTGTCATCAGATCACTCCTCTACCCTTGGCAACCACTGATCTATTCCTGTAGTTTTGCTTTTTCCAGAATGTCATATAAATGGAATCATACAGTATTGTAAACCTTTTGAGTTTGGCTTCTTTTCTTCAGTGTAATGCATTTGAGATGCATCCATGCTATTGCATGCATCAATAGTTTGTTTTTATGGCTAAGTAGTATTCCATTATATGAATATATCATAGTTTATTCACCAGTTGAAGAACACGGGGTTGTTTCCAGTTTGGGATGATTATTAATAAAGCTCCTGTGAACACTTCTATGCAGTGTGAATGTTTTCATTTATCTTTGGTAACTATCTGGGAGTGGAATTGCTGGGTTGTATGGTAAGTGAATGTTTATAAGAATCTGCCAAACTGTTTTCCAAATGGGCTGTACCATTGTGCATTCCCATGAGCAACGTATAAGAAGAGTTCTAATTGTTCCATATCCTCGTGAGCACTTGGTATTGTCAGTTTATTTTTTAAATTGTTGGCATAGACGTTTAGTGATATCCCACTGTGGTTTTAATTTGCATTTTCCTAGTGACCAGAGATGTTGAACATCTTTTCATGTACTTATTTAACATCTGTATATCTTTCTTGGTGTTGTATCTTTCGAATTATTGCTCTCTCTCTCTCTTTCTCTGTGTGTGTGTGTTAAGAGACATGGTCTAACTCTGTCACCCAGGCTGGAGTGCAGTGGTGCAATCATAACTCACTGCAGCCTCAAACTCCTGGGCTCAAACAGTCTTCCTGTCCTAGCCTCTCAAGTAGCTAGGCCTATAGGTGTGTGCCACCGTACCTGGCTAATTTTTATTTATTTTTTATTTTTATGTAGAGACGGGGTCTCACTATGTGCCCAGGCTGGTCTCAAACTGCTGGCCTCAACCGATCCTCCTTTCTTGACCTCTCAAAGTGCTGAGATTACAAGTGTGAGCCACCATACTTGGCCTTCATTGCTTATTTAGCAGAGGGGTTTTGTGGTATAAGTGAGTTCGCTTCTCATCTTTTCCCACCACTGGCTCGGGAATGAATTATGCTTTTGATATCATAGCTAGGAACACTGCCTAGTTCAAGGTCACAAATATTTTCTCCTATGTTTTATTCTAAAATTTTCTAGTTTTACATTTTACACTTAGGTCTATTATCCATTTTGCCAATCTTTATATAAGGTTTGAGGTACAGGTTGAGTTGGTTTTTTGTGTGTGTGTATGAATATCCATTTATTTCAGTGCAATTTATTGACAAAGACTATGTTTTCCATTGAATTGCCTTTGTATCTTTCTCAAATATCAACCATATATGTGTGGATCTATTTCAGAACTTTCTGTTTGGTTTCATCCATTTGTTTGTCTGTCTTAATACTAGTACTGTATGGTCTTAATTATTGTGGCTTTATAGTATATATTGAAATCAGGTTATGTGAGTCCTTTAACTTTTTGCTTCCTTTTCGAAGTTATTTTGACTATTATAGTTCTTTTGCCTTCCCCTATACATTTTAGAATCAGCTTGTTAATATCTACAAAAAATTTTGCTGCGATTTTGATTTGGCTTGCATTGAAATGCATGGATCCATTAGGGAAGAATTAATTGTCAAATTAATACTGAGTCTTCCAATCTATGAATGTGATGTAGTTCTCCATTTATTTAAGCCTTCTTTGAGTTTTTTTTTCTCCCCATCAGTGTCTCTGTACTGGTGTTATTTTTCTTGGTTTATTCCCTTGATTTGGTAGACCACCTCCTTCAGTAGCTTACTGAGAAAGGCTCCATGAGGGAAGTTTGTTGACACCTGGCATGTTTTTATTTTTATGTCACATATGTAATAGTTGAGTGGATACAGAATTCTAGGTTGGAAATTATTTTTCCTCAGAATTTTAAATGAGTTGTTCCATTGCCTTCTGACTTCTAGGGTCGCTGTTGAAGTCTGCTATTCTGATTCTTGATTCTTCATATTAAACTTATTCTCTCTCAAACCTTTTAGGATCTTCCTTATAACCCAAGTTCTGACATTTTTCAGCGATGGGCCTTCTATCCATTATGCTGGATACAGTATGGGCTCTTTCAATCTGGAAATTTCTGGTTTGCAATTGGGAAAATTTTTTCTTAATTCTTTCTTGGATTTTTTTCCCCCCATTTCTTCCCCGTTTCTGAATTTTCTTACCATTTAAAAGTATTTTTGAACTCCTTGTCTTTTCTCCACAATGCAATAGATTTCCTTAATTTACCTTTCAGTATTTCTATTGTGTTTTTATTTCTGCTATGATTTCTAATTTCCTAGTGGGTGCTTTTGTTCTTTTCAGTATTCTTTTTTGTTTTTACATCATCTGTTATCTCTCTGTGTGTGTTTTAATTTCACTTCTCTCTGCAACTGCATCATCTTTTTCTTCCAAGTTATTTTTTCCTGTTTGTCATGGTAAAAGATTCCTTAACTGTCTGGTCATCCTTAGCTATCTAGTTATTATTAATATTTAGGAACGGGGCCCTAAAAGATTGTTTGAAAGCATTGTATTATTTGGGTATGGGATTGTTGGCTGTGGCATTTTCTGTAGAGTGGTCTGGCTCGCCTTTTTCTTCGGGAAACACTAAGTGTCAGTATCGTTTGGTCATTTCTCTTGGACTCATCAGATTTCCCCAAACAAGTCTCTTCTGGGCTCCTGGAAAGGATATTAATCTGGCTGCCAGAGTCCTGGGACTCAAGCAGGGAAAGAAGGTTGGGGTGGGTGTTGGTTTCAATATTCAGTGTATAAACTTCCACTTCATCCTTTTGTTTTCTGTGTGGTACCTGTGTGTGGTCCAACTCTTCTGGGTAGAAGAGGGGCAGTTGTCCAACTGCACAGAAGATCTGAATGCTCTCATGCAACCCAATGAATCCTTCATTTTTAGCCCCATTGTCATCTCCAGTTCCAGAGATATATTAAACCATGAATTCCTGAGTTTTGAGGGAGTTTTGTGGTGTAAGTGGGTTCACTTCCTATCTTTTCCCACCACTGGCTCGGGATTCAGCTTTTTCGAGTGTACTAGGTCAATTTATTCTCCCACCTGCTTCGTAGTTCCAAATGTTTTAAATCCCTCTATTATTTCAGTGGAGTTTTGGAAGGGAGCCGAATTCAGTGCATGTATTCAGTTAGTCAACATTTACTCTAAGTAGACTATCCAAATCTCTTTCATTGATCTGAGTTCTATTTTAACGATCTTCTTTTTTTTTTGAGACGGAGTTTCGCTCTTGTTGCCCAGGCTGGAATGCAGTGGCGCGATCTCTGCTCACTGCAACCTCCACCTCCTGGGTTCAAGCAATTCTGCCTCAGCCTCCCGAGCAGCTGGGATTACAGGCAAGCACCACCACGCCCAGCTAATTTTTTGTATTTAGTAGAGACAAGGTTTCACCAAGTTAATCAGGCTGGTCTCGAACTCCAACCTCAGGTGATCCGCCCGCCTTGGCCTCCAAAGTGCTGGGATTACAGGCGGGTGCCACCGTACCTGGCCAACAATTTTCTTAAAGTGGGGTATGCAAAAAGCAACTCACTAAAGTAGATATAGGTAGTCCTTTCTTCTGGATTCTTAATGTTGCCTTATGTTGAATTCGCTTTTTCAACAACTTCACTTACGTTACCTTGCCGTTCACCAAAAGCTCTTAAGAAAGCCAGCTTTCCCTTTTGTGCTCTTGTTTCTTGTAGAATTTTAAAAACATAAGTATGAAGTTGGAATTTTCCCCAAGAAATTTAAAGCTGTTGATTTTTGCCCAGCTTTATAGACTGTCATGAGCTTTTATTTTTATTATCCAGTGTATGTGCTCTTCCTTTCCCAGGTTTCTATTATCTGATTAATATTAATAAATTTATGTCTGCATATTAATTTAGGGAACACCTCCTAATTGTGGCATTCACTATAGGGTGGCCTGGCTGGCCTGTTTGCTTGAGAAACCCCTAATGGCAATATCTTTTGGCCTTGATATTATTTATCATTTTGTTTTTATTTTTAAACATTTCCTTTCAGATCCTCTCTTTAGACACTCTTTTTAACTGGTCACCTCTTTTCTCAAGACCATTCTGGCAGTTTCCTATACAGCTGACCTGTACTTTAGTCCATTTCCTCCCATGTTATCCCCTGAAATATTACTAGAGTTAGGATTAATAAATTTTAATAAAATTCAGGTATATCATGTATTTCCCAATCTCCATTCTTCTATCAAAAAAGGACAAGACTTTAGCCAGGAATGGCTTACTCAGGTGCATGTGTTGGCTCTTACTGGTCCCCTCTTTCTTGTGTAAGTGCCCACAAACCCTCCCTTTGATATTTTGTTGTACAGTTTTACTGAGAGTTGACATTATGCTCAATTGCTAAGTGGGTAGCATTCACTTTCTTCCCCCTTTTAAAACCAGGGATGCTGCCATGTTCCTCTCTGTGTTGTATTGCTGTGGTTTTCTACAGTTGCTTGAAGGTTACTGACAGCTGCCAGCAGTCTTCTTTGCACAAATCCTCTTGGTGTTTGTTCAGGCGTGTGACTTGTCTGGACCACCAGGGTGTGAACTCTAACTTGGGAGACAGGAGAGGCAGGTCTTAAACTCTCTCGTCTTAGTGTGCCACACTGGTAACATGTAGAAGACACTCAGTAAATGTTTCAGTAAGCTTGTTTATTTGAAACAGTTTACTCACCTACTAGAGCTTCAATGTTTATAGACCAATATTGAATCCCATCCCACTAAATTTTGGTTATACATGTAAGGTGCTTTCTTGTGTTAAAGTGTTAAAATTTATTGAAAAAAATATCTTTTCCCAGTACCTGCTAATGTCCCAAGCGTCGTGCTGGGCTTTGGAGAGATCACAACACATGACAGCTCTTACTGTCATGGAACTCAGTGATGTTTCGTGCATGATCATCCTCTCCACTTGTTTATTGACATTGGAGGTGGCATATGTGATGTCCCTTTTTCTAAAAAATTTTCTCCTAAGACTGTCTGTAGTCTTTCTTTACGTAATCATATCTGACATGGGTCAACTTTGTTGCTGCCACCCTAGCCCAACTCATGGTCGTCTTGTGCTTAGCTGCCTACAGTTCTTTCTCCACTCAATAGCCTGAGTGATCAAAAAGGTGATTCAGACTCCACATCCTCTCCCCTCCAGAGGCTTCCATCACACTTAAATATAATATCCAGACTTCTTCTCTACCTTACTCTGGCTCTGCCTCCCTCTTCACCTCCCCACTACCATCCTTCTCATTTATTATGTTCTGGCCAAGTTCATTGTTGTCAAACACCTCGAGATCCTTCGTCTTTCAGGGCCTTCCTTTTCTCTCTGGCTCTACCCTTAGATTTGCCAGACTTCCTCCCTCAGTTCTACACCTTGTACCCTAGCTGTCATTTTCTGTTTCTTTACTTGGCTGTATTTTTTTAAAAGCTGATCATCACCTGAAATCATTATCTATTTTTTGTATTGGCTTTCTCCCACCATAAGCACTGGGATTTTGTCAGGTCTGTTGACTGCTGTATCCCCAGTGTTAGAACAGTGCCTGGTCAATGTTTGTTGAATGAATGATGCAGTAATTGTATCAACTTACATTGTTTCTTTCTACCTCTCTATTTTTAGTTCAGAGCCCTTTGGATGAGACAGGCGTTTCTGAACAAAGGCATTCTTCCAGACTTAATTAGGTTCCCTCTTCTAGGGTTAAGTGCTTAATCTTTGCAGCATCTTAAAACGGTAAAAACTAAATTCTATTCTTTGATGCCATCTATGTAATCAGTGGTTAACTTTCACACGCTTCTTTCCTGTTGGAATAATAGATGAAAAGACCAAGCGTGGCTTTAAGTCCTTCTGTTTTATAATTCCTGGACACATTTCTCAAATTTCTGCTGCAGGTTTTCTTGTTATCCCATAATCTTGACAGGTTTTCTCTCACCTCTTGGATTCCTGCTGTCAGACCTTGTTAGGCTTGTTAATTTTCTGTATAGCATGGAATGATGGTTTTCTAGAAGGTTCTGACAAACCCTTACTCTCATTTATCTTATTGCTCCTCTGGTACAGAATCTTTCATTCCTCTCCTATGTTCCCTTGTATCTTTTTTTCCCCCTAAATTACCTCCCTTAATTCCAAGTGGGTGGAAGGAAAAGGAATGGAATTTGGTCTTAAAGGATGAATAATGACTTCGTTGGAATATCAGTAAAGGAACTCTAGTCTGCGGGAATGGTACGAGCAAACACATAGAAGTGTGAAATGTGTAATGTGTTTGGCAAAAGTGGTTTGGGATGGCTGGAGTGTGTGTTTATCTCTAGTGTGAAGTCTGGCCAGAAAGGTAGATTGTGATCTTTTTCTTTTTTTTCTTTCAGACAGAGTCTCACTCTGTCACCCAGGCTGGAGTGCAGTGGTGCAATCTCAGCACACGGCAACCTCCACCTCCCAGGTTCAAGTGATTCTCCTGCCTCAGCCTCCCAGGTAGCTGGGATTATAGACACCTGCCATCACGCCTGGCTAATTTTTGTAGTTTTAGTAGAGACGGGGTTTCGCTATGTTGGCCAGGCTGGTCTCAAACTCCTGACCTCAGGTGATCCTCCTGCCTCGACCTCCCAAAGTGCTGGGATTACAGGCGTGAGCCACTGCGCCTGGCCTGATTGTGATCTTAAATGCTAGTTCTAGGGTTATGGAAGTCTGTACTTTGGTCTCATAATATTTTTGTTTCTCTGGTGTAGAAATTATTTTGTTATGTTTTACATACTAGTTGAAAGCAAGAGTCTGTTTTTATTTTTTCCTCATCTTCAACAGTATCTAATAGAGTAGCTTGCACATAATAAGAGTTCAAAGTTGAGTTGAATTGAATTCTGATAAAATGGTTTAATTTTCCCAAGAAAATCTAGAAGCCTGGACTCTTTCTACTGAATTAATCAAAAGGAGAAAATACATAACTTTTTTAATTGTACACCTTATATGAGTCTGTACTGTAGATATTCATTTTTTTGTCTTCTTTATATCTCCTACCTCACTTTTCCTTTTTGTAATATGTAATCACCACAACAGGCAGTCTTGGGATCAAGGAGAGGGGCTTGGGAGATATTTAACTCCTCAGTATCTCCATCAAGTCCCCATTCTTTGATAGGACAGTTAATCTTTTCATAATCTTCAATGCAGTGCTATGCAGAGGCATGTTCTTGTACCTCCTTCCAATCAGAGAACTGCGTGTGTCCCTCAATGCAGAAAATCTGGAACCACCATCAAGAACAAACTTATATACCTTTGAGAAAGGCTGAGAGAAAAAAAAAAAAGCCGTATGTATTAGGTATCACTATTCTCTTTACAGGTGAAAAAGCTGATTCATAAAGGTTAAAGGTCTAAGATTATTTAGCTAGTAAGCAAATGAGTTGGAATTAGAACACAGGTCTTATATTATTTTCTTTCCTCTATTTTTTAGGTATCCCAAATTCCACTTAAGGTTGATGAATGGCCTACTGGTCAGTTGAAAAAATTCAATTTGTGTAGCATTGTCTAGCACAAATGCTGAAAGTAGGTCTCCTCATCTGCTAAGGGATATAAGCAAATTCAAAGCCTCTGGCCTTTCTTGTGACACATGCATGAAAGTAGGTAATAAAAAGAAAAGTAAATATTATTTTATGCCACAGTAAGTATAATGTTAAAATAATTTCAGTACGTTTAATTTTCTTTCATATATATATATATATGTATGTATATATAATTTTTTTTTTCTTCCTTGAGATGAAGTCTTGCTCTGTCACCCAGGCTGGAATGTAGTGGCGCGATCTTGGCTCACTGCAACCTCCGCCTCCCAGGTTCAAGCAATTCTCCTGCCTCAGCCTCCCTAGTAGCTGGGATTACAGGTGCCCACCAGTACACCTGGCTAATTTTTGTGTTTTTAGTAGAGACAGGGTTTTGTCATGTTGGCCAGGCTCATCTCGAACTCCCGACCTCGGGTGATCCACCTGCTTCGGCCTCCCAAAGTGCTAGGATTACAGGCATGGGCCACTGCGCCCAGCCCGATAATTTTTATTACAGTAAGTTTGATTAGAGTATGAGTGACCAAAATCTATTTCTAAAACATAGAGTTATTGGTGAATTAGAAGGGGGTGGATGTTATTCCTTATTGTCAACATGGTTCATGTAGACTGTGGAGATGAATGGATTACATTTGGCTTTTATTAATGCTTACAAGCTGTATTTTTCCTTTTTTGCTTTTTTCTAGTTCTTATTGAACAGGATTGATTTGAAAAATTCACATGTAAACTCAGGATGCTGGGCTCTTATATCATTTCATGGTGGATGATTTGTGTAAAATTGCAACTGAGTGAATTTCATTCAAGCAGTAGGAATCTTGAAGATGTGAGTCCATTACTAGCAAATGTTATGTTCTGTTAACACTCTCTTATTTTGTATTTCCAATTAGAGCTCCAAACGAGAATGGAAGCCGCTGGAGGACCGTAGCTGCACAGACATACCATGGCTGCTGCTCTTCATCCTCTTCTGCATTGGGATGGTAAGGAAACTCTCACAGATGGTCCAAACTGGTATTTGTATGTTTTTTTCTGTTTCTTTCCTAGGGATTTATTTGTGGCTTTTCAATAGCAACAGGTGCAGCAGCAAGACTAGTGTCAGGATACGACAGCTATGGAAATATCTGTGGGCAGAAAAATACAAAGTTGGAAGCAATACCAAACAGTGGCATGGACCACACCCAGCGGAAGTGAGTAGACTTGCTGAATGATGAACACATGGGTAATATCTCAGTTTTTTTCTCCATGCTTTAGGTATGTATTCTTTTTGGATCCATGCAACCTGGACTTGATAAACCGGAAGATTAAGTCTGTAGCACTGTGTGTAGCAGCGTGTCCAAGGCAAGAACTGAAAACTCTGAGTGATGTTCAGAAGTTTGCAGAGATAAATGGTGAGACATTAGGCCATCCAAATCTATGTCCTTCTGCCACCTAACATAATTTTTCTTTCAACAGGTTCAGCCCTATGTAGCTACAACCTAAAGCCTTCTGAATACACTACATCTCCAAAATCTTCTGTTCTCTGCCCCAAACTACCAGTTCCAGCGAGGTAAATTTTATTGCAAAGTTGTTAACTTGTGATTTTTTCTGATTTTTTTTTCTTGTGTCACCAGTGCACCTATTCCATTCTTCCATCGCTGTGCTCCTGTGAACATTTCCTGCTATGCCAAGTTTGCAGAGGCCCTGATCACCTTTGTCAGTGACAATAGTGTCTTACACAGGCTGATTAGTGGAGTAATGACCAGCAAAGAAATTATATTGGGACTTTGCTTGTTATCACTAGGTAATTGTTTTTCTCATTATTAGCTATTGCATAATATTCTATATGTTCTCTATCTTCCCTGCAGTTCTATCCATGATTTTGATGGTGATAATCAGGTATATATCAAGAGTACTTGTGTGGATCTTAACGATTCTGGTCATACTCGGTTCACTTGGTAAGCTATTTATTTCTTTGTTTTCTACCTCAATTGCATTAACAGTTGGGTCTTTTGTCTCCAGGAGGCACAGGTGTACTATGGTGGCTGTATGCAAAGCAAAGAAGGTCTCCCAAAGAAACTGTTACTCCTGAGCAGCTTCAGATAGCTGAAGACAATCTTCGGGCCCTCCTCATTTATGCCATTTCAGCTACAGTGTTCACAGTGAGTTTAGGCTTTGGCGTGTCTTTCGGTTTTAATAATAACTGAAACCATTCTCTCCATACAGGTGATCTTATTCCTGATAATGTTGGTTATGCGCAAACGTGTTGCTCTTACCATCGCCTTGTTCCACGTAGCTGGCAAGGTCTTCATTCACTTGCCACTGCTAGTCTTCCAACCCTTCTGGACTTTCTTTGCTCTTGTCTTGTTTTGGGTGTACTGGATCATGACACTTCTTTTTCTTGGCACTACCGGTAAGAAGATAAGCTTCTTTCTCTTAGTGACAGCTTCTTCTTTCCTTCCTTGATATTTTCCTAGGCAGTCCTGTTCAGAATGAGCAAGGCTTTGTGGAGTTCAAAATTTCTGGGCCTCTGCAGTACATGTGGTGGTACCATGTGGTGGGCCTGATTTGGATCAGTGAATTTATTCTAGCATGTCAGCAGATGACAGTGGCAGGAGCTGTGGTAACATACTATTTTACTAGGTAAGAATATGTTGTTATTAGAAAACTCGAGTTTTAATTGTCTTTTTGGTCATTTTTTAAATAGGGATAAAAGGAATTTGCCATTTACACCTATTTTGGCATCAGTAAATCGCCTTATTCGTTACCACCTAGGTACGGTGGCAAAAGGATCTTTCATTATCACATTAGTCAAAATTCCGCGAATGATCCTTATGTATATTCACAGTCAGCTCAAAGGAAAGGTAAGGGGAAAATGCATTTCTGTACTTTCTGTTTTTTTATTATTTCCATTTTTCCCCCATCCAGGAAAATGCTTGTGCACGATGTGTGCTGAAATCTTGCATTTGTTGCCTTTGGTGTCTTGAAAAGTGCCTAAATTATTTAAATCAGGTAAAATATTTTAAAAATAAATCTAATATTTATTGACGAAAATGTTGTTTTTGCTTTTGTCCAGAATGCATACACAGCCACAGCTATCAACAGCACCAACTTCTGCACCTCAGCAAAGGATGCCTTTGTCATTCTGGTGGAGAATGCTTTGCGAGTGGCTACCATCAACACAGTAGGAGATTTTATGTTATTCCTTGGCAAGGTAAAACCAAGTATTTTTTCTGCAACATACAGATTAAATATGATCTTTGTTCTCTCTGCTTCAGGTGCTGATAGTCTGCAGCACAGGTTTAGCTGGGATTATGCTGCTCAACTACCAGCAGGACTACACAGTATGGGTGCTGCCTCTGATCATCGTCTGCCTCTTTGCTTTCCTAGTCGCTCATTGCTTCCTGTCTATTTATGAAATGGTAGTGGATGTATTATTCTTGTGTTTTGCCATTGATACAAAATACAATGATGGGAGCCCTGGCAGAGAATTCTATATGGATAAAGTGCTGATGGTAAGTACTTCAAATGCCGTTTCCTATTTTAGAGAATTTATTCAATATGGTCCATATTTTGCAGGAGTTTGTGGAAAACAGTAGGAAAGCAATGAAAGAAGCTGGTAAGGGAGGCGTCGCTGATTCCAGAGAGCTAAAGCCGATGGTAGGTGGAGATGAGGAGGTGGCCGCCCTCCAAAGATTATACTCTGTATGACTTTGTTTTCTAGGCTTCGGGAGCAAGTTCTGCTTGAACCTAGCCGACGGTTATGGAAACCCATTGACATTCCAAAACAATATATACACATAACTATGTATTTGTGTGTGTGGGTGTGTGTATATATGTATATGTATGTGTGTATATATGTATATGTATATACACACACACACATAAATCAGCCAAAATCAGAGAAAAGGAACAGGGATTTAATACCTTTTTTATGCTTATTTTTGTCAAACATGTACTCCTTTCATACGGGTGGCTTTTACAAGGCAACTTCCGTCATTTAATGTTTTCAACTGTAATTGTCTTAATGGAAATGTTAAAATTCATATCTGATTAACATTTTTAATAACTTAGAGGAGATTTTAACTTTATTTAAAAATAGGTAAAATTATTGTACCTAATTATGTCTAAAGTTTATTCAGGGGTAATTTCCCTGATGTCTGTATAAAATCAAGATCTTATTTTACTGATGCATAAGTCCTAGTGGGTCAAGACTAGGCATATGCTTTCAGATAAATAAGGAATTACTCCAATCAGTTTTCCCCAATCAAAGAAGCCATGTCATTTTACTTTTAGAAACATACAATTGGGCCCAATATGGGAATTTTCATAATAGTTCATACATTTGTCAGCCAACATTAAAAGGTAACCAACTCCTCAGGTATTTGTAGTTTACCCTAACGCTTCTTTAAAAGAAAGTAGGTAAAAAAAGAAAAGGGTAGATAATCTTTCGTATGCAAACTTTTCCCTTATATTTTGTCTTTCTTTCCTTTTTGACTTTAGTAGCATCCTCCACACATTTGTGTGCCTGATTTGAAAGGAAGCTGGGGCACCCAGCGAGTTTAGCCTTTAAGTTTCTGTGTATTGATTTGCAGATTAAGTAATGCTGGGAGGAATAAAGAAGGGACAGAAACATGGAACATAAAGCATTGAAAATTCCGGTGCTTGGGCTTCGGCTTCAGAGTAACGTCAGTGGCTTAGGGTTAAACGGCCATTTTATTCAAATGCTTGCTATACAATCTGAAAACACACTGGCAGGTGCTCCTCTCCTTGGCAATTCATTGAGTATCCAGAGTTCTACGATGTTTAACTGAAGAATTGGCTAATGTTTTGATCCTCCAGTGTGACTGTTGTTTTTGTTTGGGGGTGGGTTTGGGGTTTTTTGCTTTTTTATTCCTGAAGCTTACCAGATATGAATGGCTAATACTCCATTGTTCTGCTTGTTGTAATGGTGAATGCTTTAAGAAAAAAAAGTGTAATTTGCTAAGAATAATTCATGATCTGTTTATGCGATAACTCCTTTTTGTTACAATTTTTTTAAAAAAAGCTATTTTTGTTAATGTAAAGTAAATATTTCAGAGCAAATTTTTTAAACTTATTGCACTAAATACAGGCTCTGTACAAAAAAAAAAAAAAAAAAAAAGCCTCAGCATTTTATCATTCCATGGAAGGAGAATCTTTTGAAAGAAAGCATTGCCTCCTACCAGAACTAGACAGTGAATTAGATCGGTATTATGGAAATGCATACAAGTAATGTCACTAGGGCTTAATAAGCAGCCGTTTGCTAATGTGCTTCCTTTCAAAGGGTTGGACCTTTAAATTGCTGCAAAAGGTAAATTGTATTTTTTTTTAAGTATTGGTGTTCTTTACTCTAGCTAGGCTAAAATTTGCTAAATGCCTTGGTTTCTTTTAAAAGTTCATGTAATATTTCTGATTTTTCAGAATATTTGCAATAAGAGTCTGGATTTTAAAAAACACATGCATACACACAATTAAGAGCTCATGTCTTAGCAAGATCTGGGAAACCAACATTGCGAGAGTAGCTATTTTGAAAGAATAATTCTCCAGAAGTTAACATCTAATATCTAGTATCACCAAACAGTATCGCTGTTCTCTTTTATTCATTTGAAATGAATATAATTATATAACTAACAATTGTCCAAATAGATGAGAGAGCAAATCATGTGAGAAAATTCAGAATACCATCTGTTTCATAGCCGCACAGATTTTGGACTTTCACAAACATTGGGAACTAAATTTAGAATTGGCAAAAGTCTAGAAGATGGGTATCAAAACAGAAGACATTCCAGGAGCTAGCAATTTTAAGAGGTGTCCCTCCAAAGTGACCTGATGGAAGTCCTGAACTTGGAAATTAGGTTCTACTCACTTGGACATCCCTGCATCATGGACTGTTGCTGCTCCCTGTTCCATATGCTCGCAATCTCAGCTATTTGGAAGCTACCAGGAATGCTTTCTAATTATCATTTGCAACTAGAACTGTAATCAGAAAGAAATTTTGTATTTTTGTATAACTTGATTGTGTGCCATTTTATATAACAGGTCCTGTTTTACAAATAAATTTTGTTTTACTAACATTGTGTTTAGAAATTATAATCTATGTGTAACCATGTCATTTGAGTTGCAAATTAATTGCCAGGCTGTTTTCCTTAAGTAAATTCATGTGCCGTGTAGAAATATGCAGATATGCATTACACAGGCACACACAGAGAGATATTTAATATGTGGAATATCACTCTTTCATGAGCTTTATTCCTTGATTAATTTGATAAAGCCTCACAGAGGATTTTAAGCAATATTTAAATGTGTTGAGGTTATGTTTGGATATTCCTGCTGCCTCTTTTCATTCATTTCAAGTCATTCTTCAGCTAGCTATGGGCTGCCTTATTGCTATTCGCTCACTGCTTCCATCTTCTGCCCAAGTGAGAAGAATAGATGAAGAACAGAAATTTCTCTGTGAAATGTGGATACCCGAATAATTTCATAAATCATTGATTCTATGTGGTGGTTTTTGTCTTCTTCTGTGGTGAATCTTCAAAACTGTATTCAGGACTCATATTTCTAGAGTTTTAATTGGGGTCCTCTATTGTCAATTGTAGTAGTGACCAGAGTATCGTGGTTTTTGCCATCAGATAATTAAGGCTCTGGTGCATAATTTAGACTTTCTAAGCTCCTGCCTGAAGAATAAGGTCTTCCATAATATGGAAGAGAAAAGTTATATTTCAGTGTAAATCCAAGAGACCCATCTTCTATGAGAGGCTTACCAGTGCATTAGTAATAAAACATTAGCAATTTAGCTAGAGCACTGAGATTGTATAATCCTTGCATGGATGAGCAGAGCTCAAAGCCAGTTGTTCCTTTAAAGCATTTAATGCAATGGCTAATGTTTAGGATTAAAGTTTTTATTTTATCCTATAAGATAATTAAGTCCTAAGTCACTACAACTTAAGTAGCTTAACTGTATGTTGGTACCCAAACTTTTTCTATAATGGTTAAGGAGGAGGCACTTACTGAGTTTATTTTAAAGTTATGCTAGAAATGTTTTTCTTTTGTAGAGATGCTCTCTCTCTCTCTCTCTTTTTTTTTTTTTTTTTTTTTTTTTTTCCGTGAGGGCATTAGGCTGCTGATTGTAAGTTATTTCCAATACCACTGATCTTGGTATCTGCCAAGGGCTTCCTTGCCTTCCCTGGGCAGTTTTAGGATTTCACCCTAGTAGGGGGTATGAGGCACTGACCCCTTTATTCTGGACCCAAACTGCTTTAGAGCAGAGTTAATACCTCTCCCTCCCTCTTCAAAACAGCTACAGGAACTGCAGGCACCACATATGTGTGAGGCCACATCACTGCCCCTGAGGCTTCAACTATTTCCACCATGCACTATTACTAGCTACTAACAGCCATTTTAAGAGATCTCCTAGCCTGCAAGGTAGAATTCTGGGATCAGTTCCAAAACCAGAACTGCCAGTAATGGTGACTTGAATATTTTATTTGATTTTTGGTCAGTAACCTTGTCATTTAAATTGGACTTTCCAATAGCCTTAACATGGCCTCTGAGAAGTTTCCTCCAGAAAGGTCTTTAAGCTTTCGCTTTTCAATAAGTAAGTTCTTTACTGCTTTTCTACTGCTACTTTAAAAAAAAAACAACAACAACAAATAAAACTCTCAGAGTCTGGAGGCTTATCAGTGCACCTGCCACAGTTAATTTCTGTATTCTTTTCATACATTCCATCTGACACATACGAGTGCACTATAATGGCTTGCCTAGAACTGGTAAGAAGTGGTCTGTGAATGTATATTGAAAAAATGTGGGTTCATAAGTAAAAGCGTAACGCAGATATTTGTGTATTCTGTATTCACAGCGTAGGCTGCCTTTTGCTTTAAATGCATATTCATGTATCTTTGTGTGCTAAGAATGCATGTTAGCCCTTTTGAAAAGTAGGCACTATTCATACACAGTAGCTTCTTGGAATTAACTCATCTTTGTTAACTTAGTGGCACATAGTCCAAATTTTTAAAAAGCAAGACCCTTGAATATGCCAAGAGAAAATCTAAAGCTAGCAAACTTAAAAAACAAAACAAAAATTACACGTCGTGTACAGTTATGAATTTAGAATAGCACACTTTTTCCATTCAGATTTCATACATTTGAGCCAAATTCTTATACTCCATGTTTTAATTTTAAAAGGATAATTTTAATCCAAGATTTAAATCTTTGAAAATATCTTTCTTATAGAAAACTTTAATGCAGTTTTTAAACTTACTGATTTCTGTGGAAAACCTTTCTTTTCTATAGAAATACTGTAGTGCCCTTTCTTCCCATCTTGATTTTGTACATGTAAAGACAAATGATGATTCAGTTTCAATATTGCATGAACAATTGCCACTTTGTAAATTATATGGACAGAATGTGTTCTAAGGAAATTCGTTAGTAAATTTGTGAAAAACATGTGAGATTGTTCGAGACCTATTAGGCTATTCTTCAGTTTTGATGCTCAGTTTTACAACTTAAATGATTTTCTCCAGGACACGGAGCTCAGAATAATAAAGCTTTTATTAATGGTCTAGTGAAGATCTAGTTGAACATGGAAACATTGTAATTTACAAATGTCTCAGAAATTTCTCACTTTTATTTGCTAAGACCTGAATTTAATATTTGATATTCAAAAACAAGTTATTTTGAAGAGACAATGGGTCTCTTTGAGCTTAAGAAAGCTATGGACTATCTTTCCTTCAAATGCACATCACATGTCTGTGAACACTCAAAATGCTCATAGAATTTCAGGGCCCTCAGACGGCCAGCTTCCACCCCTGTACCCCCTCAGGGGCTAATGAACCCAAGTCAAAAGGCTGCTCTAAAGTTGTTCTGATAATGTGTTTTGAAATGAGGAAGTGATTAGGCCTCCACTAGAGATACTTTTGAGATGATGCTTACCACCTTCTGACCTGGAATCATTTTTATAACTTAAAGACTTTATGTAATTTAGTAGCAGGTTAGGGAATAGAAACCACACTAATCTGAAGGAATAACAAGATGATCAACACTGAATCTTCATGACAGTAAGATTTTCTTTCCTTGGAGGTATGAGGGTGTGTATGTGTGTGTGTGTGTGTGTGTGTTTGTGTGTGTGTGTGTGTGTCCTGGCGGTTATTTGGGGGCAAGGTACCAGATTATTTGCAGTGAGCCAAAAAAAAAAAAATATCCAAGAAGAAATAAATAGGGAATCCTTGTAATTAATCCATCTACCAAAACACTTGATTCTTTTTATTGTAGCTCAGCTATGACATTATGACATTATGTGGCTTAGTGTTATCAGTATACTACTGTCTTAAAATATATTTGTCAACATGTCCAGTTCCAACAACAGTTGAAGATGATGATAAATTAGCAAACTCAAGGGTAGTCCATAGTTGGCAAAAAATAAATTTGGTAGAAAGTTGGAGGAGCAGATGCTGAAGGTAGAAATGCAAAAGATGTTTTTTCTTCCTGCATAAATCACGGAGGTGTGTTCTGTTTTAGTGTTTTCCAGTCACCCACTAGAGCAGCTTCAGATTCCTCTGCCAATAGAACTCCACCCCCAGTCCCTTACCTACTCTATCTTCTTTAGGGAAGCATGTGGATTTCTTCACATCTGCACCTTACTATTAGGTAAGGGTGCTGCATCTACATGGAAGGCTCCCTGGGCCCTTGAAAAAGCAGGCAGAAACTCATCAAGGGGTTTGAAGTTCTTGTGAAATTTGATCCCAGTGGCTCATGACTTATAGTCAGGCATCAAACCATTTCCTACTTTTTCAGGCTGAAGAAAGTGGAAATATAACTGGCTGGTGAAGAAAGGAGAAAAGTCAGCCCCCTACCCCACCCCACACTCCTAGAAAAGTTTGGGGGTTTTTTTTGTTTGTTTTTGGTGTTTTTTTGAGACGGAGTCTCGCTCTATCGCCAGCTTAGAGTGCAGTGGCTCAATCTTAGCTCACTGCAACCTCCACCTCCCAGGTTCAAGTGATTCTCCTGCATCAGCCTCCTGAGTAGCTGGGACCACAGGCATGTGCCACCACACCCAGCTAATTTTTGTATTTTTAGTAGAGACGGGGTTTCACCACGTTGGCCAGGCCAATCTCGAACTCCTGACCTCAGGTGATCCACCCGCCTCAGCCTCCCAAAGTGCTGGGATTACAGGCATGAGCCACCGCGCCCGGCCTAGAAGAGTTTTAATGAACCTTCCACAGTAGTAAATGCAGAGACCACTGGTGGAAATTCCCATGTTGGATAGAAAAGGGCGTAAGTCCAGTCTAAGTATCTAAATGTGATATGCCCTTTTGTCACAGAAGTGTAAGACTTAAAGGGAATATTCTGACCTTCGTGTATGAATCTGATCCACCCATCCTGTCAGCTAGGATTATAATTTGAACTGTCGTTTCAGGAGCATGTGTTAAATCATATGAGTAAAAAAAAAGTAGACATTGAAAAGAAGACTTGGGAATAATTGGGCAGATAGAATGGGTTCCATGGATCATTCTAGTTGCCACTAGAAAATGTGAGCTCCTTCTTCATTTACCATGTTGATAATCCGGTGGTGACTTTTTTTTTTTTTTTGTAAATTGTATTAGATACCCCACAGGAATGTGACAATAATAGGATAGCTTTGGGGGCTGGTGATTTGAAACAGGGACTATTAAGTAGATTTTCCCCCATCCTCTAGGTTCCTGTAGTCTGTGCTCAGAACTTGGTTTTTGGCCCCTATTGTTTTTGCCTATTTTGATTTTCAGAGATGATCACATGGGGACAGTTAACTTTTCTTCTGCTGTGTTGCCTTAATGCTACTAGATTGTGTTGTGTTGTTGGAGTTTTCTGACTTCTTCCCTATAAAAAGATACTGAGAGCTCCATAATGAAAGAAGTTGTTATACTTTCTCAGAATATTCTGGACCACTGAATGCACTTCTAATAGAGCTTTAATCTAAAGAAGTTAGTTCAGTGGTTATTAACTGATTTTATTACAGGAGAAAAAAACTTTAACAAAAAGGCAGGGAGAAAAGTGTGAAGGGCATCAAGCAAAATGACAGGGGCTTCAAAAAACAACCAAAGACAAAACCCTATCTTCTGAAGACCAAAGGTCCAACTTTACTTACTGGCTGGCACAGCCTTTCTGAACTCCTTGAGTTTAGAATAGAGCTCCTAGAATAATAAGGCGGCCAAATTTAAAGATCAGTCAATACAGTAGGGACCTGCTATTGATCTCTCAGGCACTGAGTCTTCACATCCAGTGTCAAGCCCAGCCCAGCATATGGGGTGATATGAGCAGAAAACACACATCGGTGTGTCTTGATTTCTCGCAGCTGTGTAATGTGGCATGAGAAGTATGTTTTGGTGCCACATATTTCTCAATCTGATGCCTTTTTGTCTTTTTTTTTTTTTGCCATTTGCATCCTATTTCATAGTGCCAAAATGAATTTTTGTATCTTGTCTTGTCTTTGTCCATTATAAACTGGAGGATCACAGTTAAGCCTTCCATGAATTCATAGTTTGGAATCATTTACCTTACCATTATTTTGGATTTTTTTCTTATTACAGTGTCACTACACTGTATTCATGTGGGGGAACAAACATGTAGGTGCTTGAACATGCCCCACAGACACAGTTGTAGCCCTAGTATTTGTGACGGTCATTATTGACACAGTGCAGACTTTGCAGATGGAGCATTATGCTCTCAGAGGACTTTAAAAATATGTATATTAAGCAATTAACTTTCTGGAGTTGGAGTTATCAAATCTTGCTGGGAAATTAACTTCCAAGAGCTCTGAATTGGATGGAATTCCATCTGGCTTCAGAGAACAATCAGCCTATATGAAACGGAGCTTTGAAATGTTTTTCTTGTGCAGAAATACGAACTAGAAAGAAAAGTGCTGATCTAATGCTAAGTTTTCTCTGTGTACTGACTCAGTTGCCAGAATTATAATGAAAACTGTATTTTAGTCTAACAAATGTATAGAATTTTTTATGTAATAAATAAAATTTTATAGGAAAGAATGTTATTGTCTACTGTGTTGTAACACTTCCCC